GCTCACTGCAACCTCCGCCTCCCGGGTTCAAGCGATTCTCCTGCCTCAGCCTCCCGAGTGGCTGGGATTACAGGCATGCATCACCACTCCCGGCTAATTTTTTTGTATTTTTAGTAAAGACTGGGTTTCACCATGTTGGCCAGGCTGGTCTCGAACTCCTGACCATGTGATCCGCCTGCCTCGGCCTCTCAAAGTGCTGGGATTACAGGCGTGAGCCACCGCACCCAGCCGATCTGACCTTTTTTTTTTTTTTTTTTTTTTTTTGAGACGGAATCTCGCTCTATTGCCCAGGCTGGAGTGCAGTGGCGCGATCTCGGCTCACTGCAAGCTCCGCCTCCTGGGTTCACGCCATTCTCCTGCCTCAGCCTCCCAAGTAGCTGGGACTACAGGCGCCCGCCACCGCGCCTGGCTAATTTTTTTGTATTTTTAGTAGAGACGGAGTTTCACTGGGTTAGCCAGAATGGTTTCGATCTCCTGACCTCGTGATCCACCCGTCTCGGCCTCCCAAAGTGCTAGGATTACAGCGTGAGCCAGCGCGCCCAGCCCGATCTGACCTTTTTTAAATGAAGACGTATTCAGGAAGGAAATATCTACAAGTAAGACAAAATTAAGTAAGAACCCAATGTACGAACATTCACTTCTCTAACAAAGGAAAGACACAAAACAAGAAACTAATAAGGCGGAGAAAGGAATTGAGATTGGGGGAAACAGCATCTCCTTCCTCCCTGCACACTCGGCAGGTTCCCTGGAAAGTTCTAGAAGGGATTCAGAAGTGGCTGGTGACATCACTGTGGCTCCGTGGCGCCCACTACAGCAGCCAAACGACACGCTAGCTTTCCCGCCTCATAGAGGCTCGTGAATGGGGGTGGGGCCCTGCGAGGGGCGGGGTCACGTCACTTCCTGTGCGGGACGCGCTGCAGCTGGAGAGGAAAGGCAGAGCGAGGAGGGGCGAGGCCAAGAAAGCGCGCGTTTCTGGGAGGGGAGGAGCCTGGCTAAGGAGCGCCGCGTCACATCCGGTAGAGTTAGAGCCCGTGCGGAGGCGGTGCGGAGCATTTCGGCTCTGAGCGGCTGGGCGACCGGCGCGTCGTGCGGGGCTGCGGCGGAGCCTCCTTAAGGAAGGTGCAAGAGGTTGGCAGCTTCGATTGAAGCACATCGACCGGCGACAGCAGCCAGGAGTCATGAGCGACAGCGGCGAGCAGAACTACGGCGAGCGGGTACGTAGAGCTGCGGTAGGGGGTGGCTGTGTGTGCAAATTAAACTTTTAACATCTACGTGTAGGAATCCCGTTCTGCTTCCAGAAGTGGAAGTGCTCACGGATCGGGGAAATCTGCAAGGCATACCCCTGCAAGGTCTCGCTCCAAGGAAGATTCCAGGCGTTCCAGATCAAAGTCCAGGTCCCGATCTGAATCTAGGTAAGAAAGACTGTCTTGAGATTTCCTCGTTAAGTCATAACCTTAGGAGGTCTTTGTCTTGCAGGTCTAGATCCAGAAGAAGCTCCCGAAGGCATTATACCCGGTCACGGTCTCGCTCCCGCTCCCATAGACGATCACGTAGCAGGTCTTACAGTCGAGATTATCGTAGACGGCACAGCCACAGCCATTCTCCCATGTCTACTCGCAGGCGTCATGTTGGGAATCGGGTAAGATGAAAAACTGGTTTTGAAGCAGTCAATTCCAAAGTTTAAAACTTTTTTTTTTCCCTAGGCAAATCCTGATCCTAACTGTTGTCTTGGAGTATTTGGGCTGAGCTTGTACACCACAGAAAGAGATCTAAGAGAAGTGTTCTCTAAATATGGTCCCATTGCCGATGTGTCTATTGTATATGACCAGCAGTCTAGGCGTTCAAGAGGATTTGCCTTTGTATATTTTGAAAATGTAGATGATGCCAAGGAAGTAAGTAAAAGCCCGTTCCTTTGTAAACCATCGATGTATGTAACAATTTATTTACCTTTTGAAGGCTAAAGAACGTGCCAATGGAATGGAGCTTGATGGGCGTAGGATCAGAGTTGATTTCTCTATAACAAAAAGACCACATACGCCAACACCAGGAATTTACATGGGGAGACCTACCTAGTAAGTTTATTTTCAAAATAAATATAATTGGCGGGAGGTCACCTGAATATTTTTTTCTTCATAGTGGCAGCTCTCGCCGTCGGGATTACTATGACAGAGGATATGATCGGGGCTATGATGATCGGGACTACTATAGCAGATCATACAGGTAAGTTATGAGGTAGAAAGGTCAACGTCTGAATGCGTGTTGTGTTGCCTTTCTGTCTTCACAGAGGAGGAGGTGGAGGAGGAGGAGGATGGAGAGCTGCCCAAGACAGGGATCAGATTTATAGGTATGCCAGGAGAGGACTTAGCATCTGTACAAGAGACTTAGACAATCTTGACATTTGTTTATAGAAGGCGGTCACCTTCTCCTTACTATAGTCGTGGAGGATACAGATCACGTTCCAGATCTCGATCATACTCACCTCGTAAGTTTTTATCTTAATATGATTGTTTATATATATTAAAGCATGTTCATTCTTTTCTTCCCAGGTCGCTATTAAAGCATGAAGACTTTCTGAAACCTGCCCTAGAGCTGGGATATTGTTTGTGGGCAATATTTTTTATTGTCTCTTGTTTAAAAAGTGAACAGTGCCTAGTGAAGTTAGGTGACTTTTACACCTTTTACGATGACTACTTTTGGTGGAGTTGAAATGCTGTTTTCATTCTGCATTTGTGTAGTTTGGTGCTTTGTTCCAAGTTAAGTGTTTTCAGAAAAGTATGTTTTGCATGTATTTTTTTACAGTCTAAATTTTGACTGCTGAGAAGTTTCTATTGTACAAAACTTCATTTAAAAGGTTTTTCTACTGAATCCAGGGTATTCTGAAGATCGAAGCCTGTGTAAAATGCTACCAAATGGCAAAAAGCAACAATAAACAGTTTGATTTTTACTTTTCTTTCTAACATATCAATGCTTAGCAGAACTATTCAGATTGTCAGTAGTAAATTTAAAGACAAATGCCCGTTTTCCTCCAGTCCATGAAACATACCATACTTATATACCTGCAACTAAGTGTTTAAAATTATGCTCTGTAACTCTGTACTGCTAGTATTAGAACTAAAAATCTTAAAATACAGCCAGTGCTTAATGCTTATATCAATGTGGATTTGTCGGCTTTTATGTAATCTGTAATATGTATAGCAGGAAATACGAAGAGTTACACAGTGTATGCCTTAAAAGGCTGTTTCTTAAAGGTGTTACAAGGGGATAATGGTATTTCAACTAGTTATCAGCAAGTGACAATACATTCCACCACAAATACACTCTTGTTCTTCTAGCTTTTAGACTATATGAAAAAACCGGGTGCTTCAAAGTACATGATAAGGGAACACTATACCTGTCATGGATGAACTGAAGACTTTGCCTGTTCATTTTTTAAATATTATTTTCAGGTCCTTTGCTTACCAAAGGAGGCCCAATTTCACTCAAATGTTTTGAGAACTGTGTTTAAATAAACGCAAATGAAAAGAAAAATGTTGGTGCAGCTGTTCACAAAGAAGTGTTCTTGTTCTATTATAATTAGAGTTCTTCTGTAGTTTAATCGTTAGGGCAGTGTGTTCCTTGGGCTGAGGTGTATCTTTGCTATTTTGGGCTGGGTTGAGGGGGGGATGAATTTCTGTATTCCTGGAAAATTCAGAGTGCATAACTAGGTATTAGAGTGATCTCCATTTGGGGATGGAGTTACAGTAAATAACTAGACTGCGGGTACTTTAATACATGTTCTTATTATTTTGCATTTAAGTAATTTTCATGACCAATTGTAGGGATGTTGCTACAGGTGGGTTATTTTGTTGCCTTGCTAACCTTTATCGCATCTAGGTATTAGTATGTTTCAGGTACTTTGGGAAGAACTTTACATATAATCTTTAGCAATGAAATGATGTAGAGTAACTTACCTTAGTTCAAATAGCTGTTTAAGTGGCAATGCCACGATCTGAATTGAACCTAGGTGATCTTAGTCCACAGTTCTCTTGATCATGATGTCTCAAATCTGGGTACCTGGGTGATGGAAAATACCAGTAATGGAGCATAGGCAGTATTGGCAGGTCTTAATTTGTAAAACTTACTGTCCAGGGTGTTTTCAGTGTTTGCCAACTTGTGGTAAATTAATATGCTTAGAGAACTACCCTTAGGTTTGTTTCTGATAAGCATGTGGAAACAACTTAGTATATGCCTGATGGGTTATTTCAAATTGTTCTCAATGAGTTTTGAAACAAGAATTTGTAGTATTTATATATAAAGTTGAGTTTTAGGGTGTGGTCCCAGAGGGGGTTGTGTTATGGATGGATACATTAAAGGCTGAGAAACCTGGTTTTATCGTGGTAGTATATACAGGCATCCTTTCCTGAAGTAACTACATTCTCCACCATTTTCTCCCCAACCAAACCTCTCCCCATCAGTTAACTGATGGCTTGCGAGTTCACACTCCTGATAATCTCGAACATAACCCTCGGTTTCTATCCTAAAGCCTGAGTTTTAGCCCTTTAGTTGTGTAGCCATCCTTTATCCTGCTGATTGAAAGTTTCCTTTTTTAGGCTAGTTTGAGTTGTTTTCTGGCTTTTAGATTTGAAAGAATTTTAGCCATTTGACATGGCTACAAAGAGTGTTAACAGGCAAAAGACTGAGGAAAATTTGGAATTTTACCAAGTTGAGATAGACTGAGAAGTAGTGAGACAAAGTGGTAGTCTTTTGATGTGCTGTAATGCTAGTCGCCAGTTTCATGAAAGGGAGGCAGCAGTTACCCGTAGGTAACCCCTAGGTAACTGCTGCCATGGGCAGCTGAATCAGACAAAAGCCATGGGAAAGGATAAATTTGAGTCTTAAAGTTACTGCCTCAAGGCAAAGGGACTTGGAGGCTTTTATATGCCAATACAAACAATCCATTTCTTATAGCTGTAGGGCTGAGACTACTAAAACCAAATGTAAAGTTCATTTGGAAGATTGCTAAGTTAAATAGTTTTATACTAGGCTTTTGTGAAACTTCTCAGGAAATCAACAGGGTCCCAGCAAGTGGAAATAAGGCTGTGTCAAAAGATTTGTAGACCTGGGAGCAGGGGTTTCCGATCTCCTGGCCATGGATTGCCTGAGCTCCGCCGCCTGTCAGATCAGCAACAGCAGATTTTCATAGCAGGAATCCTATTGTGAAGTGCGCTTGAGAGGGATCTAGCTTGCACATTTCCTTATGGAAATCTAACTACATGTTAGAGAATGCTCAAGGTCTGCAATGTTTACATTGTTGCCCCTACATAAGGAATATATGCCTTAAGATAAAACTAATAGCTCTTAGCCCTCTTACACCATTGACTAGGATTCCAATTCTGCAAGGCCCAGGAGGAGAAATTGAGAATTAGAAGTTTCACCGAGAAGAAATAAAAAGATTTGGTTTGCATTATCAAAATTTCTGTAAATTATATGGAAATTTTGAGGATGGATTAGGCTGGATTTATTAGCAGTGGACACGCCTCCAATATTCCTTCAGCATGCCATCTCAGTGGATTTTGATTGGCTCTTGTAGGATTGGACTTAATGCTAGCTTATGCCAAATGTCATCAAAAAGCCAGAATGCTACTACAGTAATGTAAAGGATTATTGTATATAGTGTAAAGGATTATTATGTGTAATCTTTAATATATAATGTAAAGACTTAAAAGTGACAAGAATACTGGATTGGTTCTATTCCACTCACTCTGTC